TTTGTATGTTTCCTAAACCTAATTCAATAACATATGCTTTCTGTTGTGTAATATATCTGGTTTAGGTATTTATAATGTGTTTAAAATTTGGGCAAAGGAAATGTTTTTCTTTTAAAAAGTACTTACATTGAAAATTAAGATGTCTGGATTACTATGTAAATTCTAGAGAGTAGCAGACCTCTCATCTGAAGTCTTAGTGAATCTCTTTTGACATAGATAGCAATAGAAGTATCTTTCTTCTTTCCCCTTTCTTTTTCTAAACAAGAGAAGAAAAGCGTAATAGAGGGGAGAACACATAATGCCCACTAAGGGTAGTGCATTAAGGAAAAACAGTCTTGGCAGGTATATAGGAATAGTGGTTTCCAGACTGGTTGATGACCGTAATCACCAAGAACAGTGGTTCTCAGTCTTGGCTGCACATTGCAGTGATCTGGAACTTAAATACTAATTTTAAAAGGGTGCAGTGGCTCATACCTGTAATCCCAGCACTTTGCAAGTCCGAGATGGGAGAATCACTTGAGCCCAGGAGTTTGAGACCAGCCTGGGCAATGTAGGGAGACCCTGTCCCTACAAAAAATACAAAAATTAGCCAAGTGTGGTGGCTTGCACCTCTGGTCTCAGCTACTTGGGATGCTAAGGCAGGAGGATTACTTGAGCCCCAGAGGTTGAGGTTGCAGTGAACCATGATCACACCACTGCATTCTAGCCTGGGTGACAGAGTGAGACCCTCTCCCTCCTAAAAAAATCCTTAAGAAATATATTGATGCTTGGTTCCTTTGGTCAGAATTTTGATTTAAGGTGTTGGGAGTGTAGCACAGATGTTGGAATAAACCTCTCAAACTGATTTTAATATACAAACAAGGTCGAGAACCACCAAGGAAGAGTTTTTATGCATAAAGATTCCTGTACTCTACCCTAGAACTAATACATCTGAATCTCTGGGAATGGAGTATAACAATCAGATTTGAAAAGGTTTCTTTAGTAATTTTAAGGACTGACCAGTTTAGACACTGCTTTGTTAGAGTAAAATGATTAGGTACCTAGTATCAACCTAGCCATCCAACCTTATATTAATAACTAGGAAAATAAAGGGTTGGAGCCTCTGTGTTTCTTTGTTGAAAAATCTGCTACTATTATTAGATCTGTGAAAACAATTGAAAATTCGGTTATTATCACCTTAAAAGTACAAAACCTATAGATTTTGAAAATGTAATTATTTTTCTGTAGGCATAGTTAAAAAGATTTTGTAAATGTTATAAATCAGTTTCTTTATAAGCGGTTTATTTAGATAAATTTTGTTATACTGACATGATTCACTAATTTTCTAAATATAAATGGTTCAGCTCTTAGTTATTTTTAAACTAATGACCTGTGTTATACTTCCTATTTTTAATGGGCTTTTATGATGTTTTAGGTTTTTTTGAATCCCGTGTCCTTCAAGTGCTTTCTAACTTTGAGAGGAAGAAATTGACCACCTGGACTATGGAACTGTGCGTAACAGCTTTGAAAGTGTATTTAAAAACTATCCTTCTTTAAAAATATGTTCTTCCACAGTTGGTTGAATCTGGCGATGTGGAACCCATGGATATGGAGGGCTGACTATATACACCATGTTTTTTCCTGGCACATCACTCAACTACTATTAGCTGGCGAGTCAACTCACGTTGTTGGAATGACTAGGGACAACTAGACTTCAAGTGATCTTTCATCCCAGGTAGGCTCACAACACAATGTATGATCTCAGAGAATATTTACTTTGTAAAATGTGCTTCTTACAGGAATATAAATAGTTTCTGGAAAGGACACTGACAACTTCAAAGCAAAATGAAGTTCTTTCTGTTGCTTTTCACCATTGGGTTCTGCTGGGCTCAGTATTCCCCAAATACACAACAAGGACGGACATCTATTGTTCATCTGTTTGAATGGCGATGGGTTGATATTGCTCTTGAATGTGAGCGATATTTAGCTCCCAAGGGATTTGGAGGGGTTCAGGTGGGTATGATTCATAGTATCAATTGCAGAATTTTGGTAGTTATGAAGACTGTTTAATTTGTAGGTCTCTCCACCAAATGAAAATGTTGCAATTCACAACCCTTTCAGACCTTGGTGGGAAAGATACCAACCAGTTAGCTATAAATTATGCACAAGATCTGGAAATGAAGATGAATTTAGAAACATGGTGACTAGATGTAACAATGTTGGGGTAAGTGAATTCTAGTTTCCTTGAAAAATAACAGTCACACTGAAGTAGAAACTTTGCTTTCTAGGTTCGTATTTATGTGGATGCTGTAATTAATCATATGTCTGGTAATGCTGTGAGTGCAGGAACAAGCAGTACCTGTGGAAGTTACTTCAACCCTGGAAGTAGGGACTTTCCAGCAGTCCCATATTCTGGATGGGATTTTAATGATGGTAAATGTAAAACTGGAAGTGGAGATATCGAGAACTACAATGATGCTACTCAGGTAAATTTTTTTATGAGAGTCATCTGAATAAGATGAATCAATCATAACATTTTTACCTCAACAGGTCAGAGATTGTCGTCTGGTTGGTCTTCTTGATCTTGCACTGGAGAAAGATTATGTGCGTTCCAAGATTGCCGAATATATGAATCATCTCATTGACATTGGTGTTGCAGGGTTCAGACTTGATGCTTCCAAGCACATGTGGCCTGGAGACATAAAGGCAATTTTGGACAAACTGCATAATCTAAACAGTAACTGGTTCCCTGCAGGAAGTAAACCTTTCATTTACCAGGAGGTACATCAATACATATATGCATATAAAATATCCAAAATGTTACTTTTTCCTAATTTTCTACTAGGTAATTGATCTGGGTGGTGAGCCAATTAAAAGCAGTGACTACTTTGGAAATGGCCGGGTGACAGAATTCAAGTATGGTGCAAAACTCGGCACAGTTATTCGCAAGTGGAATGGAGAGAAGATGTCTTACCTAAAGTAAATAAATACAACTTTTCCCCTGAAGTATTACATCAACATATATCTTATTTTTCAAAAATAGGAACTGGGGAGAAGGTTGGGGTTTCATGCCTTCTGACAGAGCACTTGTCTTTGTGGATAACCATGACAATCAACGAGGACATGGGGCTGGAGGAGCCTCTATTCTTACCTTCTGGGATGCTAGGTAGAAAACCAAGTTCTCTATTTTTTTTAACAATTCTGTGATAATATAATTATGTAACTTTCAGGCTGTATAAAATGGCAGTTGGATTTATGCTTGCTCATCCTTATGGTTTTACACGAGTAATGTCAAGCTACCGTTGGCCAAGACAGTTTCAAAATGGAAACGTAAGTTTTGAAATTGTTCAAACTATCCTTTTGTTAAAATTTGGCTTTTCACCCCCTAATTAAGGATGTTAATGATTGGGTTGGGCCACCAAATAATAATGGAGTAATTAAAGAAGTTACTATTAATCCAGACACTACTTGTGGCAATGACTGGGTCTGTGAACATCGATGGCGCCAAATAAGGTGAGAATATGTATTTAGACATGTCCTCTAATTATCAACGTTTTATATGGTATTGTGTTTTTAGGAACATGGTTAATTTCCGCAATGTAGTGGATGGCCAGCCTTTTACAAACTGGTATGATAATGGGAGCAACCAAGTGGCTTTTGGGAGAGGAAACAGAGGATTCATTGTTTTCAACAATGATGACTGGTAAGTACATATCAATTAAAAATAATATTTTGATTGAAGTTAAATCTGAAATTTTATTTTACAGGACATTTTCTTTAACTTTGCAAACTGGTCTTCCTGCTGGCACATACTGTGATGTCATTTCTGGAGATAAAATTAATGGCAATTGCACAGGCATTAAAATCTACGTTTCTGACGATGGCAAAGCTCATTTTTCTATTAGTAACTCTGCTGAGGATCCATTTATTGCAATTCATGCTGAATCTAAATTATAAAATTTAAAATTAAATGCATATCCTCAAAACAATAGCCAAGTGTGTTTCTTTTCTTACATATACAGT